CCTCCAGAAGCCCTGTCTCCATGAACGGCCCTGCACCTACCGGGCTAGAGACCCAGGAGCCGGCCTTGTACCTGCTTCCTTCTCACTTCCACCTCCTGTCATCCAGAGCTGTCAGTTCTTCTTCCTGAACATCTCTGGACACTCACCTTCTCCGCCAAGCACCGCACCACCATTGTTCTCACCCGCACCACCCACCCAGATACCTTTCCTTAGACGGGTGGCCAGAGAAAAACTTCTCAAATAGAAGTCGGGCCATGGCACGCCACTGAGGACCTTCCAGCGGTCTCCTGTGCACTTAAACGAGGTCCAGACTCCTTTGTGGGACAAGTAAAGCTCTTGATGATCTGGTCCTTGAGTAATGTGGGGGCCTCTTGCCCAGAGCCCCTCACACTCTTCAAAGCCGGCAGCTGAAGAGCTGAGCAGTAGCTGTCTGTGGAGTTCAGCCACCGCTCCCCGCACGCCTGCCCTCTGCAGGGGATGGAGCACCGTTTCCCCACTTCCCCACCTGCGCCCAGCAGTGCAGGTGAAGGCCTGGCTGCGGAGAGTGGCTGGGAAACGCTGAGCTTTGGGGTCAGGAATGCCAGCTCCACTACTCACCGCCTGTGTCACCCTGGGAAAACAGCTCTGGCCCCAGGTTCTCCATAAGTAAAACAGGGTCACTCATCCCTCCCCTCCTTAACGACATATGTCAGAATCAGAAGCCACAAATCATTCTCTCCCACCCAGCACGCTGCCTTGGTCTCCTAGACCACTTTCCCCAACAATGGGAAAGGCGCCAGGCCCAGAACAAGGCCGAGACCGGATGAGGCCAGCGAAGCGCCCAGGGACAAACTTTCAGGCAGCGCCCACTCTCGGTCTCGGGCAATTGCAGGGTCCCTCCGAGAGCGACCGTCTCCAGAAAACGCGGCCGCCGCCTGCCTATGCCCTGAGCCTGAAGAGCCCCCGGCGCCGCCCGCCCCGCACTGGGCCCGCCCTCCGGGATTGGTGCCCTGCTAGGGGTGGTTGCCTGTGACGTCACAGGACGCGCCCGCTTCTCGCTGGAGTGCGCACCGAGCGGCAGTGACTTCGCCGCTGCTGTAGTTCCCCGGCTGGATGCGGTGACTGGTGCCAGTGCTCAGGCGCCCGCTGCCCTTGACCTCCCGCCCCGCGAGCCCTAACTCAGCGCAGGAGGACCGGCTGCCGCCGCCGCCGCCGCCAGGTAGACCAGGCCTGGCTGGGTTAGGCCAGAAGGGTGTCCCTGGCGCAGGTCTCCCGCGGAGGGCAGAACTAGAACCAGGTTCCCGGCCGTTTCCGACCACACGGATGGGGCGGACCCATGTGAGCCCTCACTAATTGCAGGGGACGAAGCTTTTGACCTACATTGTTTCCCCAATACCTACAGCAGAGCCAAGCACAGTGGGAACTTTCAGAAAGCACTGGTTGAAGGAACGCTGGAATCCCTGGGACTTACTGCGTAGCATGTAGTAGTTGCTCCTCTACAAAAGTTTCACCTTATGAAGTATAGCAGGTAAAATACAAGCCTGGACCGCTTCCCGTGTGCCATCTCCTGGATCCTGTGTTTTTCTCTGCAGGCTCTGATGCTGGTGTCTGGTAGAAGAAGATTACTCACAGCTCTGCTGCAGGCTCAGAAGTGGCCCTTTCAACCCTCCAGAGACATGAGACTAGTGCAGTTCCGGGCACCCCACCTGGTGGGGCCTCACTTGGGCCTGGAGACAGGGAATGGTGGAGGGGTTATCAACCTCAATGCCTTTGACCCCACACTCCCAAAGACGATGACGCAGTTCCTAGAGCAGGGAGAGGCCACCCTCTCAGTGGCAAGAAGGTAAGTAAGTGGGCAGCATCGCCCTGAAGCAGCCAGACCCTCTCACCTGCTCTGGTCTCTACAGAGCCTTGGCTGCCCAGTTGCCAGTCCTACCATGGTCGGAGGTAACCTTCCTGGCTCCAGTCACATGGCCAGATAAGGTGGTGTGTGTGGGCATGAATTATGTGGACCACTGCAAAGAACAGAACGTGCCCGTGCCCAAGGAGCCCATCATCTTCAGCAAGTTTGCCAGCTCCATCGTGGGGCCCTATGATGAGGTGGTCCTCCCACCACAGAGCCAGGTCAGTGCCTCCCCACTGCCCTCCCTAGTCACCTGCGGCTCACTATTCCTCTCCCACCCTACAGGAGGTAGATTGGGAAGTGGAGCTGGCCGTGGTCATTGGAAAGAAAGGCAAGCACATCAAGGTGAGGTGGAAAGGGTGGGCTCCCAGGCCAGACTCCTGTATGGCCAAATCCCCTGCCCCCATAGGCCACAGATGCCATGGCCCACGTGGCCGGCTTCACTGTGGCTCATGACGTGAGTGCTCGTGACTGGCTAACAAGACGCAATGGGAAACAGTGGCTGCTGGGAAAAACCTTCGACACCTTCTGCCCTCTGGGCCCTGCCTTGGTGACCAAGGACAGTGTAGCAGGTAGGTCCCTGGTCCCTGCCCCCTGGTACCTAGATAACTCCAAGGTTCCATCTTTGCATTTCAGATCCACACAACTTAAAGATCTGCTGCCGAGTGAATGGGGAAGTCGTCCAGAGCAGCAACACCAACCAGATGGTATTCAAGACAGAGGACCTGATAGCCTGGGTCTCCCAGTGAGTGACAAGGGCTGTCCTGCCAGCCCCGCTGGTCTCACTGGGTCCTTTTGCTTTGCTCCAGGTTTGTTACCTTTTACCCAGGGGATGTCATCCTAACTGGGACCCCCCCAGGTGTCGGTGTATTCAGGAAACCTCCTGTCTTTCTCAAGGTAGGTTAGCGAAAAGCAAAGAGAGCAAGGGCGGCTGACACCGTCATGGCCTGCTCTGTTGCAGAAGGGGGATGAAGTCCAGTGTGAGATTGAAGAACTAGGTGTCATCATCAACAAGGTGGTGTGATGGCTCCTGCACAGGCCCGACATAGGATGAGGGCATCTGCTCCCACTCAGCCTAGCCCAGGGAAAGGCCCAGTGGCAGGTGTGGGCAGGTGCCAGCCCTGCAAGCCGCCTCTTCTCGGTAGAAGGGAGAAGGACAGAGCTCTCTTCAATAAATGCGTCGGGTCAAAGCAGCAGCTTGGCTTGTGCTGTTTGTCTTCTTTTGGGC